AAAGGCAGACTGGTCCCAAGGCAGGAAGGGAGCCTTTTTGGGAAAGGGCTATTGTCAATTTTGTTTCAGAGTAAAACTATAAACTAAATTCCTTCCCAAGGTTCGTTCAGCCTATGCCTAGGAATGAACAAAGACAGCTTAAAGGCTAGAAAGGCAAGATGGAGTGGGTTAGGTCTGATCTCTTTCACTGTCATAATTTCCTCAGTTATAATTTTGGCAAAGACAGCTTCAATGCTAGTAAATGTGGCAGTGGGGTTTCACCCCAAGTACTCATCACAATAATAAAGGTTTAAACTACGAAGTACCCAACTGACCCTTTGATCTACCAATCAAATAATAGAATCCGCCAGTTCTTCCCCTTTCCCCTTTTCCTTCTCCGTACTTTCGGATTAATTTTCCCTCCCAAGGGGAAGAAAAGGCAGGCTCTGGGCAACTGTGTCTGAAATTAGGTGGTACAAATGTCTCCTAGTGACTAGAGCTAGGTGACCATACAAGGGTGTGGCACAGAGGAAGGAGCCCCTGGGTTCCTTCTCCAGGGAGATTACCTCCATCCTTTACCAAGTTACTTAACCTCTCTGAACTTTAGTTCAGATGGGATGACGAATATTATCACCTAAAAGTACTGTAATGAGAATCAAGTGAGATATTAATTGTACAGCCCTACAAAAATGCTAGTTATTATCAGGCTTTTCAGATCCCAATAAAGTAGTGGCTAAGTGTCACGACACCAACAAGTTGCATTTGTTATTTCAAGTGACTAAAAGAACCTCCCAAGGCAGTACTGCTTTTCGAAGTTTGTTTCCCTAGAAAAAGAACTTCAATGTGTCCCCTGCTCCTCGGGCACGCTTAAGACAACTATAAGTGAAGTCCCGCCTCCCTGGCCTCTAAACCACGCCCCTGTCCTTGCAAACGCCTGACTTATAAGGGCCTTTCACTCTGATTGATACTTTTATCCACCAATAATAAGTGAAATTCTCGTCAACGTCCGGTGAGGGGGCAGGACTTCCTTGCTGGTTGCTAAGACACTCTTGTTTCGCTCCTTGACAACCCTGGCGGGGGTTCGCTGGCTGCGGCCCCGGCTCCGGCCCCCGCAGGAGCAGGTGAGGCCCCGGGGCGCGGCGGGCAGCCAGGCTCTTTTTTTCTGGTTTCTCCTGTTTTCTGCAGCACCCCCCGGGGAAAGACATTTTCTGCTCCCACCGAGTTGGCAGGGCCTGCTTCCTGAATCTCCTGGGTGTGTCTTAACTGCCAGTCCCAGCACCTCCTGAAAGCCCCACTCTCCTCCAGTGGTCACAGTGGAAGGATCATGGGAGAAACAGAAGGGAAGAAAGATGAGGCTGATTATAAGCGACTGCAGACCTTCCCTCTGGTCAGGGTAAGCCCCAGGGGAGGGAGGCAGGACTGCCGTCTCTTGTTTGTTACCCCTGCCCTGTCTCTAGCACTCGGACATGCCAGAGGAGATGCGCGTGGAGACCATGGAGCTATGTGTCACAGCCTGTGAGAAATTCTCCAACAACAACGAGGTATTGCCAGCAGTGCAGGCGGCCCCTCGTGCCGCCCCCTTGATAAGTGCCCTCTTCCTTCCAGAGCGCCGCCAAGATGATCAAAGAGACAATGGACAAGAAGTTCGGCTCCTCCTGGCACGTGGTGATCGGCGAGGGCTTTGGGTTTGAGATCACCCACGAGGTGAAGAACCTCCTCTACCTGTACTTCGGGGGCACCCTGGCTGTGTGCGTCTGGAAGTGCTCCTGACACTCTGTCCCCTGCCCCGTCCCCTGCAGGGCCTTTTCCTGCCACTCATCTGGGGTGGGGAGCAGCCCTAGGCAGGTCCTGGTTTTTCCAAGGAGAGTTGGGGTCTTTTCTTTTTGTCTTTGTGTACCAGTTTCCTGAGCCACGCCCAGTGTGTGAACTTGACATCTCCATCCCCAGGCTCTCAACCGTCTCCCTCGGAGTCTCAGGGTGTGGACGGGGCAGCGGGCATGGGTCTGTGTGGGAGACGTGGGGTGGGGCGGTGTGACAGGGTAGAGGAGGTGGGAGATGAGATCTTCCGCACAGGAACACGCCAGTCCCCCTTTCTCCAGGGCTGCCTTCCCCTTGCATCCTGGGAGCCCCACTGCCCTGCCATCCCCAGTACTGCCGGGAAGTGTCGGCCGTCCTTGTCATTAGTGGTCATATGAAAATGGCCCCAAGAAGGAGATGATTCTTTCAAGGGACACAGGCAGCTTCTCTCCTTGTCCTCTGGGGAGGTGCTGACCCCTCAGAAACCCCTTCCCCCAACTTGACCCCAGGCTGAACAGACCACTGCATCTCACTGGGCCAGCAGCCCCCCCAGCCCCCAGCCTTGGTGGGGACCAAGCAGCCTTTCCCGTCCCCTCCTCGACCCGTACAGTTGAGAGCCAGGGGCTGGTGTGTGGGAGCTGCTACCTGGCAGTTTCTCGAGGGGTCACCGAGCCTCTGGTGGGACACCTGGGCAGGAGTGCTCTCACCACGAGGCTGCTTCCGCAGGGAACCCTGGCCTGCCCGCGACTTCGCATCAGGGACCGCATGCTGATTTGTACTGCTCTCTGCTGGGTTTTCTATGTTCTTTTCGAGTGTGGGAAAAGGGTTTTAGTAGAAGGGTGAATCGTATTTTACACAGCGGTCTTATTTATATAAATGTCTTGGTTTTTACAATTAAAATGACCAAAAACTGACCTCATTCTACAGTCTCTTGATGTTAGGGGAA